GACAGAGCGAGACTCCGTCTCAAAAAAAAAAAAAAAAAAAAAAAAAAGCAAAAATTAGCCAGGTGTGCACACCACGTCCAGCTAATTTTTTTTCAACCATTTAAAAGTGTAAAAACAGCTGGCCAGGCACGGTGGCTCACGCCTGTAATCCCCAACACTTTGGGAGGCCGGGGCAGGTGGATCACCTGAGGTCAGGAGTTCAAGACCAGCCTAGCTAACATGGCGAGACCCTGTGCACTAAAAAGACAAAAATTAGCAGGGCATGGTGGTGGGCGCCTGTAATTCCAGCTACTCGGGAGGCTGAGGCAGGAGAATGGCTTGAACCCGGGAGGCAGAGGCTCGTGCCATTGCACTCCAGCCTGGGCAACAAGAGCAAAACTCCGTCTCAAAAAAAAAAAAAAAAAAAAAAAGTGTAAAAACAGCTGAGCGTGGCGGTAGCTAGGTGTGGTGCGTCTGTAGTCCCAGCTACTTGGGAGGCTGAGGTAGGAAGATTGCTTGAGCCCAGGAGTGCCAAGCCAGCCTGAGCAACATAGTGAGACCTTGTCTCTACCAAAAAAAAAAAAAAAAAAAAAAAAAATTAGCTGGACATGGTGATGCTCGCCTGTGGTCCCAGCTACTTGTGGGGGGGTGGGGAGAGGCTGAGTGGGAGGATCCCTTGAGCTTGGGAGGTTGAGGCTGTAGTGAGCCGCGATCGCGCACCGCTGCGCTCTAGCCTGGGTGACAGAGTGAGACCCCGTCTCAAAATTAATTAATTAATTAAAACAACAAACAACAAAACCCCAGCTGTGTGGGCTCTGGGCTGGGCCGCCTCCCCGGCGGAGGGGGCTCCCTCTCAGGCAGACCGCCAGCCGCTGGGTCCGGGGACTGCCGGATCCGGAGGTGCGGGGACCCCTGCGCACCTGGCGGCTCCCGGGATGCCCCCCTGAGGCAGGCGGGAGGGCAGCACGGAGACGCCCCTCCGGGCAGAGCCCGCCCCAGCCACTCCCCTCTCCAACTCGACCTGCCTCAGCAAGTCCTGAGTGTCGCAAAAGCGCTAGGGTTGCAAGTGGCACCAGAGACGTGCCCTTGTCCCGGGGTCCATTTGAGGGTGAGCGTGTTGGTGCCGAGCTGTTTTTTTGTTTTGTTTTGTTTTGTTTTGTTTTTGAGACCGAATCTCGTTCTGTCGCCCAGGCTGGAATGCAGTGGTGTGATCTTGGCTCACTGCAACCTCCACCTTCCGGGTTCAAGTGAATCTCCTGCCTCAGCCTCCTGAGTAGCTGGGATTACTGGCACCCACCACCACGACCAGCTAATTTTTGTATTTTTAGTAGAGACGGGTTTTCACCATGTTGGCCAGGATGGTCTCAATCTCCTGACCTCAGGCGATCTGCCTTCCTCAGCTTCCCAAAGTGCTGGGATTACAGGTGTGAGCCACCGCACCCGGCCAGTGCTGAGCTGTTTTGACAACTTGGACCCCGGGTCCTCTGTGGGTAGGAAAATCAGCTCCCTCTTTGCTCCTCTGGGGCAGCTGCACCTCGGGCCAGCTTTCTGCCTGTCTGCCTGCCGGCACTGCTGGGTCGCTGTACCCAAACGCACAGCCGGTGCCCCGTGGTAAGTCCTGGCTCCCCACCTTCCCCGCCCGCCTTGTCTTCTGACTCCGGTTCTGTCCCACCAGCCTATTACCTGCCAGCCTGTCTGTTTCCCTCCAGCTAGAAGGTCTTCAGTTTCCAGAAGAACCAAAGCATCTTTGGACCTACCTAGGGAAGGACCTGCCTGTGACCTTTGCCCTGTCCTGGAGGGTCCAGCTTTGGGCTGAATGGCAGCACCCACGCTGGGCCGTCTGGTGCTGACCCACCTGCTGGTGGCCCTTTTTGGCATGGGCTCCTGGGCTGCTGTGAACGGGATCTGGGTGGAGCTGCCTGTGGTGGTAAAAGACCTTCCAGAGGGTGAGTGGGAGGGAGGTACAGGGAAGCGTGGGGCTCCTGACATGGCATCATTCCTTCCCTGCAGGTTGGAGCCTCCCCTCATACCTCTCTGTGGTTGTGGCGCTGGGAAACCTGGGTCTGCTGGTGGTGACCCTGTGGAGGCAGCTGGCCCCGGGCAAGGGCGAGCAGGTCCCCATCCAGGTGGTACAGGTGCTGAGTGTAGTGGGCACAGCCCTGCTGGCCCCTCTGTGGCACCACGTGGCCCCAGTGGCAGGGCAGCTCCACTCTGTGGCCTTCCTAACTCTGGCCTTGGTGTTGGCAATGGCCTGTTGTACCTCTAATGTCACTTTCCTGCCCTTCCTGAGCCACCTGCCACCTCCTTTCTTACGGTCTTTCTTCCTGGGTCAGGGTCTCAGTGCCCTACTCCCCTGTGTGCTGGCCCTAGTGCAAGGTGTGGGCCGCCTCGAGTGCCCACCAGCGCCCACCAATGGCACCTCTGGGCCTCCCCTCGACTTCCCTGAGCGTTTTCCTGCCAGCACCTTCTTCTGGGCACTGACTGCCCTTCTGGTCACTTCAGCTGCCGCCTTCCGGGGTCTCCTGTTGCTGTTGCCATCACTACCCTCTGTAACCACAGGGGGCTCAGGGCCTGAACTTCAACTGGGATCCCCAGGAGCAGAGGAGGAAGAGAAGGAGGAAGAAGAGGCTTTGCCATTGCAGGAGCCACCGAGCCAGGCAGCAGGCACCATCCCTGGCCCAGACCCTGAGGCCCATCAGCTGTTCTCAGCCCATGGTGCCTTCCTGCTGGGCCTGATGGCCTTCACCAGTGCCGTGACCAATGGCGTGCTGCCTTCTGTGCAGAGCTTTTCCTGTTTGCCCTATGGGCGCCTGGCCTACCACCTGGCTGTGGTGCTGGGCAGTGCCGCCAACCCCCTTGCCTGCTTCCTGGCCATGGGCGTGCTGTGCAGGTGCAAAAGGGTCCCCAGGCTTGGTGGGTGGAGCCAGCCCTGAGTCTCTGCTCATCCCCAACAGGTCCCTGGCAGGGCTGGTTGGTCTTTCTCTGCTGGGCATGCTCTTTGGGGCCTACCTGATGGCACTGGCAATCCTGAGCCCCTGCCCACCCCTGGTGGGCACCACTGCAGGGGTGGTCCTTGTGGTGAGCAAGTGGAGACATGAAGTGGGGAGGAGTGCTCAGCCTGCTGCTGTGTCCTCCCTTGCAGGTGCTGTCGTGGGTGCTGTGTCTGTGTGTGTTCTCATATGTGAAGGTGGCTGCAAGCTCCCTGCTGCATGGTGGGGGTCGGCCGGCATTGCTGGCAGCTGGTGTGGCCATCCAAGTGGGCTCCCTGCTTGGTGCCGGTGCCATGTTCCCTCCCACCAGCATCTACCACGTGTTTCAAAGCAGAAAGGACTGTGTAGACCCCTGTGGCCCCTGAGCCTGGGCAGGTGGGGACCCAACTCCACCCCACCTGTCTTCATCGTGAGGCTGCCACAGTGCCTGACTACTTGTGGCCCAGGCAGGCTTCCCCCAACACAGGAACGCTCATGGACACCTGCACACTCCACAGAAGACGTTGGCATGTGAGGCCAGGGTGGGCACCAAAGACCAGGCCCAGAGCCAGGGGACAGGTTGGGGCTGTGGGCTTGGACCCAGGGCCTGAGACCTTTGTGGGATTTGTGCAATAAAGTGTTTTTATTTAAAACCAAAAACAAAAACAAAAGCCTAATGAAAACCTTATAAGAAATATATAATGAAATCAGGAAACTGGATTAAATAATTTTTCATACATATATTATCTAGTGTGCAATTAGATTTAAATACA